TAAACCAAATCTGTCCAGATAAGCTTCCGCTCTCCCATCCACCCCACAATCACGTGTGCACCTACTATCTCCCAGGCACTCATACGTTTCTCTCCTTCCATCTCCACAACCACCCCACAAGGCGGGTTCTCCTAGGCCCATCCTGAGGCTGAGGGATGAGGTGACTTGTCCAGGCCAGGGATTTAGGTCTCTGACCCCCTAACCACGTGCAAGAGGCACCCCCAACCCAGTAAACGCGTACAGAGAGCCTCCCTGGGTGACGGGCAAACGAGGTTAGTGATGCATTCTCCTTTTGCAGAGAGTAAATGGACTAAGAGCAAAGTACGACTTCAAGTTTCCGAGTCTCACCGCTTAGCCCCATCAAAGTGTATTTGTTCTCCCTTTGTTCACAAACATCACTTTAATAAAACACCTTCATATTTTAGATTTTAACGCTCATTACATCTTTGAGCTTTTAAAATGAGATTTCCCTGCGGGATGCGGGGCAAGGACTGCACTTCTCCATGCACTTTAATAGCCGCGCTGTGCAGAACCCGGGAACCGGGGAAGCCGCGAGAACCGCGCGAAGTCAGAGCAAGTCAAAACGACCTCTACAGCGGCGGCCTGGCCCACTGCGCAGGCGCCGCTCCAGACCGCCTAGAGCCCAACCTGCCCCATTGTAGGCGAACCCACTTCTAGAAGGACAGCGGGAGTGGCGAATCCCTATTCCTCCCGAAGATGGGTCAAGCCAGACTCTGACCAATCAGAAAGCTTCTCTTGTCACCGCTTCTGACTGCTTGACGTGGAGGCTTCTTTATCTCGGGACTCTCAGGCGCAGCGGGGGCGGGATATAAAGCTGGTTGACGTCAATTACAACCACTCGTCAAGCAGACTGAACTTGAAGAACTGATAACTCTACGAATTGCATCTCAAGAAAAGGCTGTTATCCCAGCTCTCTACTCCCATTGGATTTTTGTGAGACCTTGAGGGTGGGAGCTTTTGGCGGCAACCAATCGAGGGTCAGCGAGGAGGAGGAGGAGGCGGGGCAGGTGGGCTATGGTTGCTTGGAGAGTGCATCCGGCCCGGTACTTGTGATCGGAGGAGAGCCGGATCGTCCTTCCTTGAACCCTCTGGGTAGGGCTGTGCTGAGGGGCTGGGCGGGGAGCACAGGCCGTGTCCGCTCGCTTGCACCTTTTCAGACTGCCGTGTCAGGCCTCGAGCCGGGCCCACCTGGAGCCCTCCCCTGCCCACCCGCCCCCAGCGCCCGATATCCGCCCCCGGCCCAGAAGGGCCGGGCTCGGTCATCCCCAGTCCCGTCGCGGCCACTGACCCTTGAGATCAGCCCTCCCCTCCCCACCTTCCCGTCCCAGGCCAGCCCAGGGCCCGAAGCCCACCCACTCGCGTCTCTAGCAGCCGCTCTTGTCCTCTGGGTACGGCTCGCGGGAGTGTTGGTTACCATGGTGAAGCTGGCAGCCAAATGCATCCTGGCAGGTGAGTCTGAAAACTTGCGCTTGAATACGGTGGGCGTTCTTTTTCTTCTTTTCTGATCTCACAGGAGACCCAGCAGTGGGCAAGACCGCCCTGGCACAGATCTTCCGCAGTGATGGAGCCCATTTCCAGAAAAGCTACACCCTGGTGAGCTGGGGTGTCAAGACCTGGCCACAGCTTCAGTGCTAACATTCTTGGTGTTCCTCGGCAGACAACAGGAATGGATTTGGTGGTGAAGACAGTGCCAGTTCCTGACACGGGAGACAGTGTGGTGAGTGATGCCTTTACCCAGGGGAACTCAGGCGTGGAGACTTTTCTTGCTTTTCTGATTGTAGGAACTCTTCATTTTTGACTCTGCTGGCAAGGAGCTGTTTTCGGAAATGCTGGATAAATTGGCAAGTAGCACGTGGTCTTTTTCCTGACTGTCTGACCCATACTCATCCTGTCCCTCTTGCACAGTGGGAGAGTCCCAATGTCTTATGTCTCGTCTATGATGTGACCAATGAAGAATCCTTCAACAACTGCAGCAAGTGGCTGGAGAAGGCTCGGTCACAGGCTCCAGGCATCTCTCTCCCAGGTACGGGCTGCAGACACCCATGTTTCCCAGCGAGTGCCATATTTTGGTTGTTTCTTCTGAGTAGGTGTTTTAGTTGGGAACAAGACAGACCTGGCCGGCAGACGAGCAGTGGACTCAGCTGAGGCCCGGGCATGGGCGCTGGGCCAGGGCCTGGAATGTTTTGAAACATCCGTGGTGAGTATTTCCACTTGCCTCGTCGCCAAGTCAACACAGCCAACTTTTTAAACTGTCTTTCCAGAAAGAGATGGAAAACTTCGAAGCCCCTTTCCACTGCCTTGCCAAGCAGTTCCACCAGCTGTACCGGGAGAAGGTGGAGGTTTTCCGGGCCCTGGCATGACGAGCTGGAGCAGATCGTGCTGCACAACCGGAGAAGACAGAATTACCTCTGCTCTTTTAATATATAATGATGGCTTTAAATAAAATTAGGAGAAAATGTCGAAGCAGCAGCTCCTTCCACTCTTGGCCTGGG